GGGCGTAGGCGTGGGTTCCTGTCCCTGCCATATGCTGTCTTCCTGATCTTCGGAAGTCACTTCAAGCACCTGATCATCAGTTTCCTTATCTGTAAAACTGGAGTAGTAATGTTTCCCTCCAAACGCCGTCGTATTTAATTCATTTAACAGCAGCCACTATTATTCCATTATACAGACGAATAAATAGACGTTATGAGAGGGCAAAGTGCGCTGATCAGGGCTCATAATAATTCTAACAGCTACTGTTTAGGAACCAAGTACTCAAGCAGCCTGTGCACAATCTCTAATTTCTAGAAGAGAAGACGGATACTTGGAAAGAGAACTTGAACAATGTCATGGAACTCATAAATGGCTTGAGAAAGGCTGATCCTAGGAAATCTGCTTCAGAACCCGCGCTCTCACTGCATAAGGCGTATTTCAAGGGAGGAACGGGCAGGCATCTAGCACCACTCTTCGGACTCCCCATCCAGTGCTCTTTTCCTCTTTTCGTTACACTGCACTGCTGGTCGGAAACCCATCGTGGAAGTGGATCAAACACAACAAAGGGCAGGGGGCGTTGGAAAACCGGGCGAAGTCGCGCAGACCGAGACGACCCACCGGCCCCAGCAAATCACCAGGGGCCGAAATCCAGTGTCCTCCTCCCTTCAGCCCAGAAGCCAGGTCACCTTTTAGACTTGCTCTCTTGGCGGGGAGGAAGCGTGGAGCCCCCTGGTCCGGCTAAGAGCTTACGTAAGGCCCGCGGGCGGCTGCGCCCCGGTCTCCCATGGGTGTGCGCAGAGCCCCCGGGCCGGAGCAGGCCTTCCCCTGTCCGCTCCCCCAGTCTCTCGGCCCAGGACCACGGGGGAGTTCAGGACCACCGGCCCCACGCCGGCAGCGTCCGCGTTGGGCGGCGGCGTCCCCCGCAGCCACCCAGCTTCCCGGGGGAGGAGCAGCGCATCGCGCAAGCATCCGGGAGCGGCGGAGGGGGCGGGAGGAAGGGCGAGAGGAGGAAGCGGGATTTAAACGAAAGGCGGTGACGCCACACAAAAGATTTCTATAGGCTCCAGGGAGGTTACGGCCGAGGCGGCGGCGGCGGCGAGCCCGGGGGCGAGGCGCGGACGGGAACAGGAAAAGCCTCCGGCAGCCCCTGCGGGCGGCGGCGCAGCCACGGCCGCGCTCCGAGGTGAAGCCGCGCGCGGAGAGGAAGCGGGTGTTTTCCCCTCTGCCTTTCGGCCCCCGCCCTTCCTTTCAGTTTCTGCCCGCTCGCTCGGAAGTTGGCGGTTGACAAAAATGGCAGGAGCCGGGGCCCGGGCCGGTTGCCGCAGCGCCGCGGGGACCTTCTGAGTTGGCCCGGTGGCAGGGAGACTCGTGCAGGGGCGTCCGATGCGCGGGGCCCGGGGCCTCGGGAGAGCTCAGCTGCTGCGGGCCCCAGACGAGGCGACAGGGATGGACTTGCGTAGACAGCCAGCGCCGGGCCGCCGGGCGCGCGGTCTGGGAGGGCGTGCCGCCGCGGCGCCGGGCCGCGCTCTGTGAACCGGCGAGGCGGGAAGGGGCCGCCGTGGTGCTCGGCACGCCCGGGCGTGTGGCGGGCGGGCGAGAGCTTGAGCGCGATCCGGGCGGCCGCTGTGCGCAATCAGTGCAGGCTCCCGCCCGACTCTGACTCGGCGCGGCCGCGACAGTGCCGGCCACACCCTCTGCCCCGCTGCCGCCGGCGCCGCTTCCCAAGAGCTGGAGGCAGGAGATGCGCCCGGGGCGGCCGCGCGTCCCAGAGAGCCAGCCCCGGCCGCCGTCGCGGGGAAGTGCCGCCTGGTGGGGTCACGGCGCCTGAAGCCCACGTGCGCCGCCGAGCCCGAGGTGGCCTCGAGCGCGGCGGCTGACAGCACAGCCCGCCTGAGCTGCCTCCCGCGCTCCTCCCCGAGGAAAGGATTTTGATTTCAAAGAAAGGAAGGAAGGAAGGACAACTCCCAGCTTCCCCGTCCCGCCCTCCCCGCTCCGAGGGCCGCGCCAGGCCATGCCCAAGAAGGCGGCGGCGGCGGCGAACCAGCAGAAGGGACTTTCCTGGCAGCCCGGCGACGAGGAGCGCGGACAGTGAGTTTGCTCTGCCCCGGTTCATGGTTCCTGCAAGCCCTCTAGGAGGCCGAAAGCTGCAGCCCCTCCCCTTGCCCCGAAGAGCCTTCCGCGTTCTCTCGCCCTCGGGCCCACCCCGCGCCGCCCGGGCTCCCGCCGCCGCAGCCCAGTGCCCTCTGCCCGCGGCGGTGGATGGCATGATGGTGCGGGGAAGGCACCGCGGCCTTGGCCAGCTGAGTCGCGACGGCCGCCGGGGCGGCGGCAGTGGCCGCGGCAGCGGCGGTGGTAGCGGGCTCCCCAGCGGCATGCCAGTGCCCCCCGGGCGCGATGGCTAGCGGCAGCGCCGGGAAGCCCACTGGCGAGGCGGCTTCTCCGGCTCCTGCGAGCGCCATCGGCGGGGCCAGCTCGCAGCCGCGGAAGAGGCTGGTATCCGTCTGCGACCACTGCAAGGGCAAGATGCAGCTGGTGGCTGACCTGCTGCTGCTGTCGAGCGAGGCGCGGCCCGTGCTCTTCGAGGGCCCCGCCTCCTCTGGTGCCGGCGCCGAGTCCTTCGAGCAGTGCCGGGACACCATCATCGCGCGCACCAAGGGGCTCTCCATCCTCACCCACGACGTGCAGAGCCAGCTCAACATGGGCCGCTTCGGGGAGGCGGGGGACAGCCTGGTGGAGCTGGGCGACCTGGTGGTGTCGCTGACCGAGTGCTCGGCCCACGCGGCCTATCTGGCCGCTGTGGCCACGCCGGGCGCCCAGCCCGCGCAGCCGGGCCTGGTGGACCGCTACCGCGTGACGCGATGCCGCCACGAGGTGGAGCAGGGTTGCGCCGTGCTGCGCGCCACGCCGCTGGCCGACATGACGCCGCAGCTGCTGCTGGAGGTGTCGCAGGGCCTGTCGCGCAACCTCAAGTTCCTGACGGACGCGTGCGCCCTGGCCAGTGACAAGTCACGGGACCGCTTTTCGCGGGAGCAGTTCAAGCTGGGCGTCAAGTGCATGAGCACCAGCGCGTCGGCGCTGCTGGCCTGCGTGCGCGAGGTGAAGGTGGCGCCCAGTGAGCTGGCGCGCAGCCGCTGTGCGCTCTTCAGCGGGCCCCTGGTGCAGGCAGTGAGCGCCCTGGTAGGCTTCGCCACCGAGCCGCAGTTCCTGGGTCGCGCGGCAGCTGTGAGCGCCGAGGGCAAGGCGGTGCAGACCGCCATCCTGGGCGGCGCCATGAGCGTGGTGTCGGCCTGCGTGCTCCTGACCCAGTGCCTCAGGGATCTGGCGCAGCACCCCGACGGGGGCGCCAAGATGTCGGACCACAGGGAGAGGCTGAGGAACTCGGCCTGCGCCGTGTCTGAAGGCTGCACCCTGCTATCTCAGGCTTTAAGGGAGAGGTCTTCGCCCAGGACTTTACCGCCAGTGAATTCCAATTCTGTGAATTAGCACCCCACCCCCATACCCCTTCTTCCACCCCCAGACTAAAGGAAGATACTTACTCTCTGCCCCTCTCCATTTATACCAAAGAAATCATAGGTGAAACCCCCTACCCTCCCCAACGTTAAATGCTCGAGAGGAATCTTCCACAAGGCAGGGCCATGCACGCAACCTGCACACGCACTTGGAGGGCCCAGGTGTCTCTCCACCAGCCCCCATGCAGTAGGGACTGGAAGATATGTCATCTGCTGGTTGTGTTATCACTCCCACCCCCTACCCCAGCCCGTCTTCCGGAATTTCTCAACTAAATTTCATTATTGGGCAGGAAGGAGGTCATGGGTTCATTTCATTTTTGTTTTTTGTGTTTTTAATTAAAAGAAAGGTTACCTCAGTTTTCACTCCTTAGACATGGATGTAGCTACCTTTTTTTGTATGTCTTTTTTTTTTTTAAGCAATCGTGTTGAATTAGGAGTATACTTGGTGTGGAAAGAGTATGAATTTGCCATGTGATTTGCAAATGGGGGGAAGCTACTGTGAGCGTGTGTTTTTTTAATTTACACTATAGAGTGATTTTTTTTTCCCCCAACGTCAAGTTTTTACCTTGCATGTACTGGAGTATTTATTTCATCTATTAAAATGTTATGTTTCTCAGATGGCTTTTTGCAATTATTGTTGATTTTTCAATAATTGTAATTTTGCATGCTGCATGTCATGTATGGGAAGGGTCTGTGGGAAGGCTATTTCAATAGTAGTGAGGCGGGCCCCCAATTCCCAGCCCTTTCTACTATTTCCTCAAGAAAAAGTACTGCTCAAGAAGTACTCCCTTGAGCAGCCTGGAACTGAAGAGAGGACTATGTGTAACGTTCTATTTTAAAAGGCAGGTGACACAAATGGGATTGGGTTATGTAGAGTGCTTGGGACGGTTTTGTCTCATTTTTCCTGGAAAGTGATTTAGCTCCCTTTGTCTCCACTTACCTTTCCATCATCATGAACAGTGGCTCAGGCTGCTTGAATTCTGATTTGTATTCTGCCTATCATTTTCAGATTAAATCCTAATCCTGTGTGGTATGCCAGCCTTCCCAACTCAGAGTCTCTGGATGGAACTCTAAAAGTACTGTACATCAAGTGAGAATAGTTAGCATCTTTTATGTACACAGGTCTATTCAGACAAGATCCTCATGATTTCAGAAAAAATATAGAGAGGGTCCTAGACTGCTTAATAGAGGAAAGAAGTATCCTGGAAAGCTTGTTAAGAACGTTCTAGAGCCACAACATGATTGTAGGCCAAGGGCTTGTTTTTGTGACCTTGATCTAAGATAATGCCATGGTTGATTGTATGTTGGAAGAATCTTTGATTGGAATTTGGAGTAATATTAAGGTAGTTTGTCTTTTCTGCAGACATTTTTAGGAGTCTTTTTGTGTGAGTGGTGGTGGAGTGTATAGTTTTGTTGAACCTAGTTAAATTCTGAATATCTTCCCACTAAAAGCACAACAAATCTATTTACAGTGCCTGAAGCCTGGGAGAGCCACATGAGTAAAAACTCGTACGTGGTTTAGATTTGTTCCATTTACATTTTTCTTGGGATTTGTTGTGCTTAAACCTTTGCAGTTCCCACAGATCTGAAAAGAAAGCATTTTTCACTGTAATACATTAAGAGAGAGAGAAAAAAGTCATATTGACTATTTTACTTGTTTGAATCGCTGTTTTTATTACAATGACATGAAATACAACGTGTAAAAGTCTTTAACCTGTGTTGGGTAAGGGTAGGACTGTTTCACCACCCTGAATTTGAAATTTGAAAAAGTCTTAAAGTGGTAGGGTACTTAAATTTTTAAAAAAATGACCATGGGAGCAGTTTTTCTCTGTTAAATCCTGGTAAACTTCGGGTTTTTGAAGACTTTAAAAGATGAAAATGACCTTGAGCATCTTTATTCCTTTCCTCTGCCCCTTAATGTTGGGATGGGGTTCAGGATGAAAGGGAGGTGGGATTCTAATTCATGTGCCAGTGACAATCCTGCATGCATATAGAAATTTTTATTTATTGAATGTACACAAGTAATGATGGAGTTTGATTATATGGTTCATTTTCATTTATCCTATGCAGATCACAAAGAGTAAACTGAAAGGAACAAACGCTAAGTAAAATAAGGGCCAGAAATCTGTAAATTTGGTATTAGATTAAGAAAAAAAGAATTGCCAGTTTTTTCCTGGACTCTTTCCTTGCAGAAGCGATTTTCAGGACAACTCAAGCCAATTAAAAAAAAGAAAATCACTTTCCCTATCTGTTTGGATGAAGTTAACTAGCTAGTCACTAAGTGAATTTTGAAACCTCTTACCTAAATGATAGCTGCTCTTGGTGTTTCTTTATGCTCTACGTTTGGTCATGTAACATGCATAATCTCTGTTCTCTGAAGTTGATTAAAGTTCTAAACTTAAGCGTTTTCACTGCTCCTGCACCCCCCACCTCC